ATGGTAAGAAGACAGACACAGAGACAACTGCCTTGAAAGAAGAGCTTATTATGTACAGTTCCCAAGGAAGAGTGGGCGTGCCACACCATGCAAGGCCACATGGGGAAGTACCAGGGTCATTCAGGAGGCATAAGGAGCAATGTGAAAGCATGGGCCAGAGCTTTCTTTTATTGTGTTTTTTTGTGGGAAGGAATGAACGTTTTTTTTGTGGGAAGGAATGAGCGAGACAGGGTAGACGAGCTGAACAAACTTAGGATTGGATAGTTCGAATAATTTGGCAGACCAGAGAGGTGGTCTCTAGCTGCCTAGTACCTGGCTCTGAGGAGATTTAGAGTAAGGGAAGCATTGGCTGTGTGTGGTGGTTGGGGGTATGCACCTGGGATTGGTTGGTTTGCATATGAGAAGCATGCTCACAGGCAGGTTGTTTGCTACCTCTAGCAGTTAGCTATCCCAGAGAGGGGCAGTCACTCCCTGGGTCCTTAAGGTCCTAAGATGTCAAAGCATTCTTAAAAAAAAAAAAAAAATTACTAATACAAGTTGTTTGTGGAATTGGATTTGAAACCAGGCAGTGTGGTCCTACAGAGCACATTCTTAAACTTCTTTGCTATTATTTTGCCTACAAAGAAACAACAGTTAGACTTAGATTTCTCCTGAGCAACAAGAAATATCAGTGAAAATACCATTAATGTACCAAAGGAAACCTACTGTTATTCTAAATTCTAAACCCAGAATTCCAAACCCAGCTATTACTATTTTTTTTTTTTTTTCTGAGACAGAGTCTTACTCTGTCTCCCAGGCTAAAGTGTAGTGCGTGATCATGGCTCACTGAAACCTCTGTCTCCCAGGCTCAAGCAATTCCTCTGCCTCAGCCTCCCGAGTAGCTGGGAATACAGGCACATGCCAACAGGCCCAGCTAATTTTTTAAATTTTTTTGGAGAGATGAAGTCTCACTGGTCTTGAACTCCTGGGCTGGCCTAGAGCTCCTGGGCTCAAGCAGTCTGCCCACCTTGGCCTCCAAGTGCTGGGATTGCAGGCATGAGTCACCACGCCTGGCCCAAACACAACTATTTTTTAGTATATCTAAAATAGAGCATTTTTAGACATGCTGAGAGTGAGAGTGCTAACTACATATATGCCTTCATGAAGGAACTATCAAAGGATATACCTTCATCAAGAATGATTTGAACCTAGGAGGAAGTTGTGGATGCAAGAAACAAAAGTAAGGAAGGAAACTGACAAAATGTTGGTAAATTAAATTTGTTGTAATTGTTCTACTTACACAGAATGTCCCTGGCTGCTTATTGCGTCATCTGTTGCAGAAGAATAGGAACCTCTACTTCCCCACCAAAAAGTGGCACACACTGGAGAGATATCAGTGAGTACAGCTTAAACAACTCTTATTTTCTTAATTCATCACATTGACTTTTTTTCTTTTGAAGGAAATATAATAAAGTTTACTGGATCACTTATTTTAGGGTAAGTCGTCAACTGTGGAATATTAATTGGCTATTTATGATGCATTTTTTCTTTTCTCTTTAAGAGGTTCTTTATTTCTTACATATGAAGTTCTGGCCCTGAAGAAGGCTGTGACATTAGATACTCAAGTGGTAGAACGAGAAAAAATGAAGTCATATATATATGTGCACACAGTTTCTTTAGACAAAGGAGAAAATCATGGTAAGTTTATTGTAAAGTAATCCTCTGTGAAACTTGGTTTTACTTAATTTTATAATCATTTTAGGTATTGCCTGGCAGGCAAGAAAAGAACTTCACAAAGCAGTAAGAAAAGTATTGGCAACATCAGCCAAGATACTGCGGAATCCATTTGCTGGTAAATATCCACTATATGACTTGGAATCCTTATCACATTGTCTTGGCTTTTTCTTTTTGCAAAGATCCTTTTAGTACAGTTGATATAGAAGATCATGAGTGTGCTGTGTGGCTGCTCCTACGGAAGAGCAAGTCAGATGACAAAACCACGCGACTCGAGGCTGTGCGGGAAATGTCGGAGACCCATCACTGGCATGGTAATGAGACTACCTGAACAGGTGGCATGCCTGGTATTAACAAAAGAAAATGCTTTTTCAATAGATTACCAGTATAGGATAATTGCTCAAGCCTGTGATCCGAAAACTCTTATTGGTTTGGCACGAAGCGAAGAGAGTGATCTTCGCTTTTTTCTCCTACCACCTCCTTTGCCATCTTTAAAAGAAGTAAGTAAAACAATAATAATAGTAATTTAGAGTTTATGAAGAATTTCCTTTCCTTTTATTTCAGGATTCTTCCACTGAAGAAGAGCTCAGACAGTTGCTGGCTTCCTTACCTCAAACAGAGCTAGATGAGTGTATCCAGTATTTTACATCTTTGGCTCTTAGTGAAAGCAGTCAGAGTCTAGCTGCTCAGAAGGTTAGTTCATGTATTCATTCAGTAAATATTTTTTCAGTAAAAATTTTAATTATTTTAATTTCAGGGTGGTTTATGGTGTTTTGGAGGAAATGGACTTCCTTATGCTGAAAGTTTTGGAGAAGTTCCTTCAGCAACAGTGGAAATGTTCTGTTTAGAAGCTATAGTAAAACATTCTGAGGTAATTTACATTTTCAAAATGTAGTTTACTTTTCAAGGGAGCTTCTGTTTATTTATTGTGCCAGATATCCACACATTGTGATAAAATCGAAGCAAATGGAGGCCTGCAGCTACTTCAGAGGCTGTACCGACTTCACAAGGACTGCCCTAAAGTACAGAGAAATATAATGCGTGTCATTGGAAATATGGCTTTGAATGAACATCTTCATTCTTCTATAGTTCGCTCAGGTAACAGCTTTATATACTGAGTATTTTTTACTTCAGTATTTAGGATATGTGTACTTTTCACCAGGCTGGGTTTCCATCATGGCAGAAGCAATGAAATCTCCCCACATTATGGAGTCCTCACACGCTGCCAGAATCCTGGCAAATCTAGACCGAGAAACTGTGCAAGAAAAATATCAGGATGGCGTATATGTGCTGCATCCCCAATATCGAACAAGGTAAGGAAGCAGAAGAGAGTTGCTTTGTCCCCCTGCTTCTTTTTAAAACTCTCTCCCCTATTAGTCAGCCCATTAAAGCAGATGTCCTTTTTATTCATGGCCTTATGGGAGCAGCATTCAAAACATGGCGCCAGCAGGACAGTGAGCAGGCTGTAATTGAAAAACCTATGGAGGATGAAGACAGATATACGACGTGCTGGCCCAAGGTAAGGGAGCCACTGACTCTGGCCCTGGTTGCACTTGTTCTCACATATGTTTTATTTTACTTAGACATGGTTAGCAAAAGACTGTCCTGCTCTCCGAATTATATCTGTGGAGTATGACACCAGCCTCAGCGACTGGAGAGCAAGGTGCCCTATGGAAAGGTAACAGAGGCGACTTTAGACCAGGAGGACAGTGTGTCATGCCTGCTGTTTTTGTTTTGTTCAGAAAGTCCATTGCATTCAGAAGCAACGAACTTCTTAGGAAGCTCAGAGCTGCTGGTGTTGGGGATAGGCCAGTGGTTTGGATATCACATAGCATGGGAGGTAAGTGTGGCTTCAACTTTGTGAAGTGGCCAATGCATTGTTTTTTTCCCTTGTCTGTGGCTAGGTCTTCTTGTCAAAAAGATGCTGTTGGAAGCCTCTACGAAGCCAGAAATGAGTACTGTTATCAACAATACCAGAGGAATAATTTTTTATAGTGTCCCTCATCATGGATCACGTTTGGCTGAATACTCTGTTAATATTCGCTATCTTCTCTTCCCCTCGTTGGAAGTCAAAGAACTCAGCAAGGGTAATACTTTTTGTCATAAAGGAAATTGGGGTTTGTCACAGTCTTGTTCTGTATAATTTTACAGATTCTCCTGCACTTAAAACACTACAAGATGACTTTCTGGAGTTTGCTAAAGACAAAAACTTCCAGGTGCTGAATTTTGTGGAAACACTACCAACCTACATTGGCAGCATGATTAAGCTCCATGTGGTACCTGTGGAATCAGCAGGTATTCACTCTTTTGAAACTTGTTGGCTGTTACTTAGGTTTATTGACTTTTTTATTTTCTTCAGATTTAGGCATTGGAGATCTAATTCCTGTGGATGTTAACCATTTGAACATTTGTAAGCCAAAGAAAAAGGATGCTTTTTTGTACCAGCGTACTTTACAATTCATTCGTGAAGCTTTAGCCAAAGACCTTGAAAACTAACAGTTGTGCTCTTCCAGTTTTCATATGTGAATTCAGTGCAAGAAACTTGGTGTTCTGTTTCTTCTTTTAAGCTCTATGCAATCATGCAAACATAGTGATCATAGCGTCAACATGGTCTGGAGTGTGTTGCAGACTACAGAACATTGTTCTCCCTTCAAGCGCTGTAAAGCACCAACCCGGAAGTGGCAGGCACAGAAGGAAGGGCTGGATTGGGCCCCTTTGGTGTAAAGAAGTCCCTGTGTGCTGCTTTATGGTTCGCAGTGTTGGGCTTGGTGACTGGAGCAAAGCTGCTGTGAGAGAGTGTCCTTTCCCATCTGTGACTTTCCTGGTGCATCCAGGAGGGGCACGGCAGGTTCTGAGGTAACTCAACTTACCATAAAAATGCCATTAAGAGAGTACCTAAAATGGAGAGAAGAATGAACTAGAACATTCAAGACTCTTTTACTTCTGGGTATTGATTTGCTGTACATTTTTAAAGTTTGAGTTTTTAGCTCAGTTCTACCTTTTATCTGACACATTATTACTAGTGTTAACTTTGTTAGACTTATTGTCATGTCTGGGTCAGTTCCTTGTATCTATTTTCGTATTCCTGAGAACAAATCTTTTTCTTAGAAAAATTCTAGCTTATAATAATTCTTTTCAGACTGTAGCTGCCTATGCTTGGAATTTGTCCTAGATAAGGATAAAGTAGCTAATCCATTATTGATCACAGTATGAAGTAAAACTATTCTAAGCCATTATATGAATTAGCAATTCTTAGTATCAAGATTCTCAGATTCTCTTTGGCTAAATAAACCTTTCTTCTTCCTTGCTCATTTGCAAGTGGTATTAATTGACCTCTATAGCATGTGAGTAGTAGATAATCATGTCGATGACCTTTTTTTCTTTAGAGTAACAGCATTATTGAGATATAATTTACATACCATAAGATTCACCCTTTTAAATTATACAATTCATTTTTGTTTTGTTTTGTTTGTTTAGAGACAGGGTCTGACTCTGTTGCCCAAGCTGGAGTGCAGTGGCATGATCATAGCTCATTGTAACCTCAAACTCCTGGGCTCAAGAGATCCTTTTGCTTCAGCCTCCCAAGCAGCTAGGACTACAGGCACATGCCACCACACTTGGGTAATTAAAAAATAAATAAATACTTTTTTGTAGAGACAGGGTCTCACTGTGTTGCCCAGGTCTCAAACTCCCGATCTCAAGCCACCCTCCCAAAATGCTGTGATTATAGGCCAGAGCCATTGTTCCCAGGCTCAATTCATTGGTTTTTAGTATAGTTCACTGAGTTGTGCAACATCATTGCTATTTAATTTCAGGCTATTTCATCATCCCCAAAAGAACCCCATACCCATGAGCAGTCAGTTCCCACCTCTGCTTTCCCAAGCCTGCGGTAAACACTAATCTGTTTTCTGTCTCTATGGATTTGGGAATTTTATGTAAATGGAATCATACAATATGTGGCCCTCTCTGCCTTCTTCCTTCTATTAGCATGTTTTCAAGGTTCATTCATGATATAGCATGTATCAGTACTACTTCATTTCTTTTTATGGCCGAAATTACTCCATTGTATGATATGCCATGTTTCTTTATCCATTCATCAGCTGATGGACATCTAGGTTCTGTTCATTTTTGTCTATGATAAATAATGCTACCATGATCATTTGTGTACAAATTTATGTGTGGATAGATGTTTTTGATTCTCTTGGGTGGAATTGCTGGTCAAATGGTAAGTCTATGTTTAAATTTTGAAGATGGTGAACTTTTGTAGAATGAGATAGTCGAAGCTAAAACTGGAGTATGGCATCTGAAGGTAAATGGCTCATCAATAAACTCGATATCAACAATTAATTGTTTCATTGTACAACAACCTAGCAAA